TGTCCCAACCAAGCTGCCATGGCCAAGGGCCGAACCCGTCTGACCTCAGCCCTGCTCACTGTGCCCAGGGACCAGCGACCAGCCCCTGGGGCTGGCAGGGAGGAGCTCCAGGCTAATAAAGTGGAGAAACTGTCTTTTTGGAGTGTCTTTGACTTGGGAGGGTGTAGGGGGGGTTCTCATGTCCAGTTCCAGTCCACAGCCTGGGACGCCAGGCCCAGCACAAACTCCCCTTGTAGCCCTGTTCCTTCAAGCCGTTAGCTTCTCACCCAGCTGCCCTGCGACAGGTAGGAGGGACGTTAGCCAGCCCACCTTGCTTGGAAGTCTGGGGACCCCACTTGGTTCCTCTTTCCTCTCCCGTTGGCGTTGACTGGGACCGAAGCCGAGACTCAAGGCCTAAAGACATTAAATGGCCCCGGAGTGCAGTCCACCACCCCCCACTACCGGCACTGGGGCTGTGTCTCAGAACGCCAGGTCCCATTCTGAATCCGCCGGGCCCGGCCGCAGGACACTGGGCGAAGGAGTACGTGGGGAACCTGATAGGACGAACGTGGGAACCAGCCCCTCCGCGGGCGCCCGCACTACCTTCCCTGATGGACGGGGATGACCCAGCCCACCTGAGTCAGGACCCAGGGTACCCAGGTGTGGAGCAGGGGCCTCTGGACGGCGAGAGAGCGGCAGGGTGAGGCCCGGCCGTCCGTGGCATGGCCAGGCCTCAGCGCGACCTCGCCTCGCTGCTTGCATGCGGCGGGAGCCCCGGCCGGCCGAGGCGCTGACAGGTGGGCGCGGCGGAGGATCCGCAACCGGCGCGGGCTTCGAAGCCGGTCGGGCTAACAGGGGGCTGCCTTGGGAGGCCCGCGGGGCAAAGGGCAGCGGGATTCGCGGCTGGAGCAACCCTGGAGGCCGCTGACGTGAGCGGGGTACTCCCACCGGGGAGGTCACGTGGCCAGGGCGCCGCCATGACGGCGGAAGTAATGGCGGAAGTGGCACCGTTGCCAGGCAGCCGTTGCCTGGCGTCGCGGGGCGTACTCTGCGCTGGGCGCGCGGAGGCCTAGGCGGGAAGCTCGAGCGGCGGCGCCATGGCCCGAGGTAGCGCGCGGCTGGCGGGGGTCCCGAGGATCGTCCCCTGACGCCCGGCGCCCGCTCCCCGCAGCGTGGCAGCACCCGTTCCTCAACGTCTTCAGACACTTCCGGGTGGACGAGTGGAAGCGCTCCGCCAAGCAGGGGGACGTGGCCGTGGTCACGGTAGGCGGCCGGGGGCTCGCCCGGAGCCCACAGCTGTCGGTGATGCGGGCTCCCGCTTCTCCAGGACAAGACCCTGAAGGGCGCCGTGTATCGCATTCGGGGCTCAGTCTCTGCCGCCAACTACATCCAGCTCCCTAAGAGCAGCACCCAGTCTCTGGGGCTGACGGGACGATACCTGTATGTGCTCTTTCGGCCCCTGCCCAGCAAGCACTTCGTCATCCACCTCGATGTGTCCTCCAAGGTACGGAGCCCGCGGCTGGGGGCTGCGTGGGATGTCTCCTCACGGCCCTGCTCCGTCCCCACAGGACAACCAAGTCATCCGTGTGTCTTTCTCCAACCTCTTCAAGGAGTTTAAGTCTACGGCCACGTGGCTCCAGTTTCCCTTGGTCCTGGAGGCCAGGACACCTCAGAGAGGTGACACCAAGATGGGGTGTGGATGATCCAGGGTGGGCGCTGACCCTGAGTGCCCATCCTGCAGATCTGGTGGGTTTGGCCCCCTCCGGAGCCCGCTGGACCTGCCTGCAGCTCGATCTGCAGGACGTTCTCCTGGTCTACCTGAACCGGTGCTACGGCCATCTCAAGAGCATCAGGCTGTGCGCCAGCCTGCTGGTCAGGAACCTGTACACCAGTGACCTGTGCTTTGAGCCTGGTGAGGGCCGCACCTGCACTCCCCACTCCATACCCTTGACCTGGAACAACCCTGCTCCTTGTAGCCATCTCTGGGGCCCAGTGGGCAAAGCTGCCCGTGACTCCTATGCCTCGGGAAATGGCATTCCCTGTGCCCAAGGGAGAGAGCTGGCATGACCGCTACATCCACGTCCGGTGAGTGGTTCTGCTTCTTTCGAGGGAGGCCTCCCAGACACTGACTCTCCCTCTGCCTGCCAAGGTTTCCAAGTGAGAGCTTGAAAGTGCCTTCCAAGCCGATTGAGAAGAGCTGTTCCCCTCCTGAGGCAGGTGGGTCTGGGGGGTCAGCGGGGACCCAGGTTCTGGGTCACTGGGGTTCTTTGCTCTGTTCTAGTCCTCCTGGGGCCGGGGCCACAGCCTCTCCCTTGCCCGGTGGCCTCCAGCAAACCTGTGCGGTTCAGTGTGTCTCCAGTGGTCCAGACGCCCAGCCCCACAGCCGTGAGTACCCCCTTCGCCCTATGAGATGGGGTGCCCAGGACGCTGATGGGCACTTGTCCCCCAGCAGTCCGGCCGGGCCGCCTTGGCACCCAGGCCCTTCCCGGAGGTCAGCCTGTCCCAAGAGCGCTCAGACGCCTCCAACGCGGATGGCCCCGGTTTCCATAGCCTTGAGCCCTGGGCCCAGCTGGAGGCCTCTGACATCCACACGGCTGCTGCCGGCACCCACGTGTTGACTCACGAGTCGGCTGAGGTGCCCGTGGCCCGCACCGGCTCCTGCGAAGTGAGTGCCCATCCCACAGCAGGCGGGGCCTGTCCCAGGACTTTGATGCGAATGGCTGTTTCAGGGCTTCCTCCCAGACCCAGTCCTGAGGCTCAAGGGCGTCATCGGCTTTGGGGGCCACGGCACCAGACAGGTGAGGCTCCTGCGGCTGTGTCCAGAGCAGCTCCGGTCCTCAGCCCCCCGCCCCCTTGTGCCAGGCCCTGTGGACCCCAGACGGGGCGGCTGTCGTGTACCCCTGCCATGCGGTCATCGTCGTCCTGCTCGTGGACACGGGGGAGCAGCGCTTCTTCCTTGGCCACACAGACAAGGTGGGTGCTGCCCGGGCCTGGGGCAGCTCACACCTACACCCTCCCTCACCCTTCTGCCTCCTAGGTCTCCGCCCTGGCGCTGGATGGCAGCAGCTCACTATTGGCCTCGGCCCAGGCAAGGGCCCCTAGTGTGATGCGGCTCTGGGACTTCCAGACCGGGCGGTGCTTGTGCCTGTTCCGGAGCCCAATGCACGTTGTCTGCTCTCTCAGGTGAGCACAGGTCTGCCCCATGCAGGGGGAGGGGCGACAATGACCACCTCCTCCCTGTTCACAGCTTCTCTGACAGCGGGGCCCTTCTCTGCGGGGTTGGCAAGGACCACCACGGGAGGACGGTAACAGGGCCCTGGCTGCGGGTTGGGGTGGGTGCCGTGCGGGCTCAGCCTGGGCTTGTTGCAGATGGTGGTGGCCTGGGGCACCGGCCAGGTGGGCCTCGGTGGCGAGGTGGTCGTTCTGGCAAAGGCGCACACTGACTTTGACGTCCAGGCCTTCCGGGTCACCTTTTTTGATGAAACCAGGTGATGCAGCCGCCCATCCACGATGTTGGGAGCTGCGGCAGTGCTCAGTCCTCATTCCTTGCAGGATGGCGTCGTGCGGGCAGGGCAGTGTGCGGCTCTGGCGGCTGCGTGGCGGGGTGCTGCGTTCCTGCCCCGTGGACTTAGGGGAGCACCACGCGCTGCAGTTCACCGACCTGGCCTTCAAGCAGGCCCGGGACGGCTGCCCGGAGCCCTCGGCTGCCATGCTGTGAGTCCCTGCCCTTCCCCACGGCCTGCCCCGGCCTCACCTTCCCTGCCGCCTCCTCGGGCAGCTTCGTGTGCAGCCGCAGTGGCCACATCTTGGAGATTGACTGTCAGCGCATGGTCGTGCGGCATGCCCGCCGCCTGCTCCCCACACGGACTCCAGGCGGTCCCCACCCACAGAAGCAGACCTTCAGCTCAGGTAAGAGGGCGCCCACCACGTGGCCAGGGTGGACACCGAGGCACTGACGCCTCCCTGCCCCCAGGCCCCGGCATTGCCATCAGCAGCCTCAGCGTCTCCCCGGCCATGTGTGCTGTGGGCTCTGAGGACGGCTTCTTGCGGCTCTGGCCCCTGGACTTCTCCTCGGTGCTCCTGGAGGCAGGTGATGCTGTGGGCACGCTCTCCCAACTCCGGCCTGGAGGCCCCTGACCCCACCCCACCCACAGAGCACGAGGGCCCCGTCAGCTCAGTCTGTGTCAGCCCCGATGGCCTCCGTGTGCTGTCTGCCACCTCCTCGGGCCACCTGGGCTTCCTGGACACGCTGTCCCGGGTGTACCACATGCTGGCTCGCTCCCACACCGCCCCGGTGTTGGCCCTCGCCATGGAGCAGAGGCGGGGACAGCTGGCCACCGTGTCCCAGGACCGTACCGTCCGCATCTGGGACCTGGCCACCCTGCAGCAGGTGGGGTTTGGCAGGGGCAGCACGGCAGGGAGGCCCTCCCCTCAGCACGGCCCCTGTCCCACAGCTATACGACTTCACATCATCAGAGGACGCCCCGTGCGCTGTCACCTTCCACCCCACAAGGCCAACCTTTTTCTGTGGCTTTAGCAGTGGGGCCGTGCGCTCCTTCAGCCTGGAGGCCGCTGAGGTCCTGGTGGAACACACGTAAGTGCCCAGCTGGCCACCAGCCCCACGGATAGGGCCAGCGGGGTCCCTGTGTGTGCTGCAGGTGCCACCGAGGAGCTGTCACCGGCCTGACCGCCACCCCTGACGGCCGCCTGCTCTTCAGCTCCTGCTCCCAGGGCTCCCTGGCCCAGTACAGCTGTGCGGACCCCCAGTGGCATGTCCTCCGAGTGGCAGGTTGGGCCCCCTGCAGCCACTCTGGGGGACTCACCCAGCTGACCCCTGCCCCGTGTGGCCACAGCGGACATGGTATGCCCGGATGCCCCCGCGAGCCCCAGCGCCCTGGCAGTCAGCAGGGATGGCCGCCTGCTGGCCTTTGTGGGACCCTCCAGGTGCACAGTGACAGTCATGGGCTCGGCCTCCCTTGATGAGGTGAGTCCGCAGCCCTCCTGGGTCCAGGGAGACCTGACTGTCGGCCACTTACCACTACCCCCAGCTGCTGCGAGTTGACATCGGCACTCTGGACCTGGCCAGCAGCCGCCTGGACTCAGCCATGGCTGTGTGCTTTGGCCCTGCAGCTCTGGGCCACCTGCTGGTGTCCACCTCGTCCAACAGAGTCGTGGTGCTGGATGCTGTGTCGGGCCGCATCATCCGGGAGGTGAGCCTCAGGGCTGTGGCCCGCCGACCTGGACACGGCATTTCCCAAGAGCACTGTGTTCCAGCTGCCCGGTGTCCACCCTGAGCCCTGCCCCTCCTTGACGCTCAGTGAGGACGCCCGCTTCCTGCTGATTGCCGCCGGCCGGACCATCAAGGTGTGGGACTACGCCACACAGGCCAGCCCAGGCCCCCAGGTGTGTGCGTGGGGAGGCAGGTGGCTTTGGCGCGGGGTCCTGCATGTGACGCCGCTACCCCTAGGTGTACATCGGCCACTCGGAACCCGTGCAGGCTGTGGCCTTCTCTCCTGACCAGCAGCAGGTCCTCAGCGCAGGGGACGCCGTCTTCCTCTGGGATGTCCTGGCCCCTACTGAGAGGCAAGTGCCTACTCTCAGCTGTGTCTGCCTAGCCCTCCTGAAACCCTCTCTCCTCCCTCTCCAGCGACCAAAGCTTCCCCGGGGCCCCCCCAGCCTGCAAGACAGGTGAGTGGCTGTGCTCAGCTGGGGTGCAGGTGTCCCAAACATCACAGGGCTGCTTCTTCCCCAGGCCCGGGCGCAGGACCGCTGGAGGACGCAGCGTCCAGGGCCAGCGAGCTCCCCCGGCAGCAGGTCCCCAAGCCATGTCAGGCATCTCCACCACGGCTGGGCGTCTGTGCCAGGCCTCCCGAAGGTGGCGATGGTGAGCAGCAGGGGTCCTGGAGGAGTGGGGGGTAATGCCACAAGCTCTGCCTCCTCCCTGCCAGGCGCCAGGGACACCAGGAATTCGGGGGCCCCACGCACCACCTACCTGGCTTCCTGCAAGGCCTTCACGCCTGCCAGGGTCAGCTGCAGCCCCCACTCTGCCAAGGTGGGGAGTGGTTTCTGGGAGCCCTCTTTATCCCCCAGCAGCATCCGGGTCTCCTTCCTCGCAGGGCACTTGCCCGCCTCCCGCCAGCGGTGGGTGGCTGCGTCTGAAGGCTGTCGTCGGTTACAGCGGGAATGGGCGGGCCAACATGGTCTGGAGGCCGGACACAGGTGGGGGCCAAGAGCCTACCCCCACCCCCAGCCCGGCCTCAGGCCCCGCCCTCTCTGCGCACAGGCTTCTTTGCCTACACGTGCGGCCGCCTGGTGGTGGTGGAGGACCTGCACTCTGGCGCCCAGCAGCACTGGTCCGGCCACTCTGCGGAGATCTCCACGCTGGCCCTCAGCCACAGTGCCCAGGTGCCCGCCTGCATCGCCCTCCTCCTCTCCCATCCCCACTCACGCCTGGCCTCTTGCCTGCCAGGTCCTGGCCTCTGCCTCGGGCCGAAGCAGCACGACCGCCCATTGTCAGATCCGCGTCTGGGACGTGTCTGGCGGCCTCTGCCAGCATCTCATTTTCCCCCATAGCACCACCGTGCTGGCCCTGGCCTTCTCACCAGATGACAGGCTTCTTGTCACACTGGGTCAGTGGGAGGGAGGGTGGAGGCCAGGGGCTCACCTGACGTGGCTGCTCTGTGTCCTTCCCAGGGGACCACGATGGCCGCACCCTCGCCCTGTGGGGCACGGCCACCTATGACCTCGTGTCCTCCACCCGCCTCCCGGAGCCGGTGCATGGTGTGGCCTTCAACCCCTGGGACGCCGGCGAGCTCACCTGTGTGGGCCAGGGCACTGTCACCTTCTGGCTCCTTCAGCAGCGTGGGGCAGACATCAGCCTTCAGGTGCCACCCGTTCAGCGTTTGGGCCCAGGGGTGCTGACCCATGGCCACTCTCATACTTTGCCAGGTGCGTCGAGAGCCAGTCCCAGAGGCAGTGGGGGCTGGAGAGCTGACCTCGCTCTGCTACGGGGCACCTCCCCTGCTCTATTGTGGCACCAGCTCTGGCCAGGTCTGTGTCTGGGACACGCGTGCCGGCCGCTGCTTCTTGTCCTGGGAGGCGGATGACGGTGGCATTGGTGAGTGCCCCGCAGAAGCCCTGTGGCCCTCACCGTGGCCCCTTATGGCTCCTCCTGCCCCTAGGGCTGTTGCTGTTCTCGGGTTCTCGATTGGTCAGCGGCAGCAGCACGGGGCGGCTGCGCCTGTGGGCCGTGGGGGCTGTGTCGGAGCTGAGGTGCAAGGGCTCAGGCGCCAGGTGAGCTGTTCACCCCTACGTGTTTTGGCTGCACCCATTGTTCTCTCCTTCCCTGCACCCTGAGGTCCAGTTCTGTGTTCATGGAACACGAGCTGGTGCTGGACGGGGCTGTGGTGAGTGCCAGCTTCGATGACAGCGTGGACATGGGCGTCGTGGGCACCACGGCGGGCACGCTGTGGTTTGTCAGCTGGGCCGAGGGCACCAGCACACGTCTCATCAGTGGCCACAGGAGCAAGGTGAGGGACTTCCAGCCTGGGCAGAGGCGGGGTGTTTGTTTTTTGTTTTTTGTAATTGTCAAAGAAATCACATCAGTCCGGGCGTGGTGGTTCATGCCTGTGATCCCAGCACTCTGGGAGGCCAAGGCAGGTGGATCACCTGAGGTCAGGAGTTCGAGACCAGCCTGGTCAACATGGCGAAATCCCATCTCTACTGAAAATACAAAAATTAGCCGGGCCTCTTGATGTATACCTGTAATCCCAGCTACTCTGGAGGCTGAGACAAGAGAATCGCTTGAACCCAGGAGGCAGAGGTTGCAGTGAACCAAGATTGCACCACTGCACTCCAGCCTGGGCGACAGAGACTCCATCTCAAAGGAAAAAAAAAAGATGAAAAACCCCACATCGTCTGTCCCTGCACCTCCCATAGACTGGCTTTGCTGACTCAGTCTCATGGGATTGTTCTCTGAGGCTCAAGAGGTCAGGAGGCCCAGGTAGCTACTGGGTCAAGTTCTGCTCTCTCTGGGTCAGGTCTGTTCAGGTTCTGGTTGGTGTTGGGTCTAGTCCTGTAAGGCCCAGCTCTGGCCTGCAGCCTCCTGGTGCTGGAGCTGCGTCTCCAAGAAGTACACAGCACTCATCTCTCTGGGACCTCCTGGTCTGGAAGCTCTGTGGCCTCATGGGGTTGGGACAGCCACCGTGTCGCCCCCTCACCCGCCAGCTGCAGCCTTAGGAGAGGTGGCCTCCTGGGCGGAATTGGGGCGGCAGGACAGGTGCCATTCCTTCCCCTGCTGGACCAGGTTCCTGGCGTGGCGTTGGTCTAGCAGCTGTGGCCATGGGCTTCCTCCTGTGGGTGTAAGAGCTCTGCGTGTGGTCAGCTGGGCCCCACGGGATTGATTTTTCCTTGATGCTGAGTCCCATCATCCAGTTGCCCCTGGGTTGTTTCTTTAGAAACCTGTCTTTAGTATTTGGAGATGACGATAGCCAGCAAAGAAAGTTGAGTTTGAGACAGGTGAGGGTTGTTTACTTTTCTGGAAGCAGGTTTGCTGAGGTGTAGTCGTCACAGCACAAGCTCCGTGTGTTTCAGGGGGTGGCTTTTGGCATATTCAGCAGCTTTGGAAACCCCGTGCGTGCCTAGAGGAAACCCCGTGCGTGCCTGTTCCTCGGTCGCTCCCTGCTTCCCGCCTCCCCAGCCCCTGGCGACCGTTGAGTGGCTTTCTGTGTCTGGGTCTTCCCATTCAGGATATTCTGTAGGAACTGGCTCACCTGGCTTCTCACCCTGAGCATGGTTTCCAGGGTCATCCCAGCCGCTGTGTGTGCCAAGCCAGTCATCCCTCTTGATGGCCAAATACTGTTCCATTGTACGGATAGATCATGTGTGTGTCCATCCACCAGGGCTGGGAAATTCGGGTCCTGAGACCGTGACCTGAGCCCGTGGTCACTGGTGGCCTTCCTGTGATGTGGAAGTGCGAGGAATTCTGGGCCCCGCCTGTGTGGTTCTGCCTGGGCGGTTCTGCCTGGGCCTGGACTTTGCCGTTTCCTTGTAGGGCCCAGGGCCCTCCCGGGGAGATGGACTGAGCTGTCCTGGTCTGAGTCCCTGCAGTCCCTCATTGCTCAGCTGAACTGAATTTTTTTTTTTTTTTTGAGACGGAGTTTCTTGTCGCCCAGGCTGGAGTGCAGTGGCATGATCTTGGCTCACTGCAAGCTCCGCCTCCCGGGTTCACACCATTCTCCTGTCTCAGCCTCCCAAGTAGCTGGGACTACAGGCACCCGCCACCACGCCCGACTAATTTTTTGTATTTTTAGTAGAGTCGGGGTTTCACCGTGTTAGCCAGGATGGTCTCGAACTCCTGACCCCGTGATCCGCCCACCTTGGCCTCCCAAAGGGCTGGGATTACAGGCATGAGCCACCGCGCCCGGCTGAACTGATTTTTTTTTAATGAAGTGCATCGTGTTCCCACTTGCACTTAAAGTTCACATTTGGTGCCAGGCTGTATTGCTTCTTCTCACTGGTGAGTGGCAGCTGTGTCTCCTTTCTGCCAGTCCAGCAGTCCCAGCTGTCAGTGGCACCTGCATAATGACACGTCTGCATTTCCCCCCAATCAGCGTGCAGCGGTTTTGGGAGGAGGAATGCGACTGCATGGCGCGCTCGCTGCAACCTCAGTCTGCAGCCTGCTAGGGACGCACGGCCACACTCCTGTCTTTCAGCCTCAGTCTGCAGCCTGCTAGGGACGCACGGCCACACTCCTGTCTTTCAGCCTCAGTCTGCAGCCTGCTAGGGACGCACGGCCACACTCCTGTCTTTCAGCCTCAGTCTGTAGCCTGCTAGGGATGCACGGCCACGCTCCTGTCTTTGAGGTGCTGTCAGAACAGCTTTCTCCTCGGTATCCCGCCGGGTTTGACTGGCTAGTGGGCTTGCTTTGGTTTGGACTCACCCAGATCTAGTGCAGGGACACACACGGGGGCCGGCATTGCTCCTTTCCGCCATGTGGAGTTGGCCGGGGCCAGAGGCACATGCTCTGGTTTGGACAGCCCGGCCCTGGGGGCT